CCCTGTCTCCAGGCCTCAGTTTACCCGTGTGTAAATGTGGAACTAACTGATTTCCCAGGGCTCGGGCGCCTCACCCGGGCCAGGTGGCGCTCTACCCAAGGGGCGCGACCAAATCAGTGACGTCACTCGGGGCGGGGCCGGCAAGACACGCTGCGGAAGCCTCAGAGGGTGTCTGGGCTCAGCCCGGAGCCGGCGTGTGGGGGCGGGGGCTCCCGGGAGGGTCTCCTCACCTCCGGGCCCTCCTGAGGGCTGGGATGATCCTGCTGTCCTCCGCAGGCGAAACTGAGTCAGAGCGGGGCGTGCGTGGGCCGGAGGCTTTACACACCAAAGAAGCCGGCGCCTCCTGCCCACCCCGGGCGAATGCCGGGCCCCCCACTCCCGCACTCCTCGCCAGTCCCCACCTCCACCCCACCCCACCCCCGACCCTGCGGCTGTGAGTCAGCGACCGACCGCGCCCCCTTGGCCCACTTCCTCCTCACCTTCCCGGGGCGGGCGGGGTGGGGTGAGAGGGGTTGGGCCCTACTCCCCCGACTTCCACTCCCGTGCGGGTGGGGGTCTCGCCCCCTTAGTAACCTCTCCGAAATTGACAGAAGAGAAACGCTGGGGAGGGGCGGTGTTCCGAAGATGGGATTTCAGGGAGAAAATCTGAGACCACTTGCTTAACTTGAGGGTCCTCCTCGACCCCCAAAATTGAGCGGAGTACGAGATGGAGAAGTCGATGGGGAAAGAAATCGCGCCCCTTCCGAGACCCTCCTCAGAATTCCCACAGTGGGAGCGAACTAGGAAGCAAGGGAGGTCCCCTTCCCCTTCACCAACTTGCCCCTCAGGTGGGGGTGATTCCCAGGGTGCACCCCTGGGCTACAACATTGGGGAGAGGAGCGAGATCGCGGAAGCCGAGGGTGCAGAGTTGCCCTTTTAAGCGCCCTCCACCCCCTCGCCTGGAGGCGCACGCGGCCCCTTTAAGGCGCGGGGCATTGTGGGTGCGGGGAGTGGAATTTTGGAACGAAATGTAACGAAGAGAAGTACAGTAGTAAGAGTAACACTGTAGCCGCCACCGGCAAGGGGTGCGCGCTGGGGAGCGGACGCTGCATCCCCTTTCTGCTGCAGGAACCTCTCATCAGACCGCCTGAGGGAAGCGGCGCCCGGAGACCCGCCCCGGCCCGGTCCACATTCTCCCCAGGAAGCCGGACTCTATGGGGCGGGACCCTGGGGGAGCCTGAGCCGAGCCCGGAGCCAGCCCCGAACCCCTGAACCTCCAGCCAGGGGCGCCCCGGGAGCAGCCAGCCCGTGGGCGAGCCGCCCGCCCGCCGAGCAGCCATGAGGTGAGCCGGACCTGCCCCCCGACCCGTCCCCGCCGGCCCCTCTCCCTTTTCCTCCCGCCTGCAGCGAGACGGTCATCTGTTCCAGCCGGGCCACTGTGATGCTTTATGATGATGGCAACAAGCGATGGCTCCCTGCTGGCACGGGTCCCCAGGCCTTCAGCCGCGTCCAGATCTACCACAACCCCACGGCCAATTCCTTTCGCGTCGTGGGCCGGAAGATGCAGCCCGACCAGCAGGTGCAGCTTCCCGCCGGCCCCCTCTGTGGGCTCCGCCCCTCACCCCCCTTTCCCCTCCCACCAGGTGGTCATCAACTGTGCCATCGTCCGGGGTGTCAAGTATAACCAGGCCACCCCCAACTTCCATCAGTGGCGCGACGCTCGCCAGGTCTGGGGCCTCAACTTCGGCAGCAAGGAGGATGCGGCCCAGTTTGCCGCCGGCATGGCCAGTGCCCTAGAGGCGTTGGAAGGTCAGAAATGGCGGCGGGCAAAGGGGACCAGTTGATCCATGGCCCTTTCTCTCTCACCTTTCAGGAGGTGGGCCCCCTCCACCCCCAGCACTTCCCACCTGGTCGGTCCCGAACGGCCCCTCCCCGGAGGAGGTGGAGCAGCAGAAAAGGTGGGGCTGGGCCCTGGGTGGGGAACCTTAGCATTGACGGCAGCTCTCTCGCCTCCCCCCACAGGCAGCAGCCCGGCCCGTCGGAGCACATAGAGCGCCGGGTCTCCAATGCAGGTGATGCTCAGATAGCTTCGGGAGTTGGGAGGCTCAGCTGCCCCCTTTTCTGTGTTTGTTTCAGGAGGCCCACCTGCTCCCCCCGCTGGGGGTCCACCCCCACCACCAGGACCTCCCCCTCCTCCAGGTCCCCCCCCACCCCCAGGTTTGCCCCCTTCGGGGGTCCCAGCTGCAGCGCACGGAGCAGGGGGAGGACCACCCCCTGCACCCCCTCTCCCGGCAGCACAGGGCCCTGGTGGTGGGGGAGCTGGGGCCCCAGGCCTGGCCGCAGCTATTGCTGGAGCCAAACTCAGGAAAGTCAGCAAGGTGAGGGGCCGGGAGAGGTGGGCAGGGGGCAACTAAAGCTCCTGCCCCTTTTAAATTTCTCCAGCAGGAGGAGGCCTCAGGGGGGCCCACAGCCCCCAAAGCTGAGAGTGGTCGAAGCGGAGGTGGGGGACTCATGGAAGAGATGAACGCCATGCTGGCCCGGAGGTGAGCCTGAGCCTGGACCCCCAAGTCACCTGGAAGCACGTGTTTTTGCTTTTCTCTCCTGCAGAAGGAAAGCCACGCAAGTTGGGGAGAAAACCCCCAAGGATGAATCTGCCAATGTAAGTCAGGGACTCTTCTTGCCCTACATCTCGGCTGGCTCATGGCAGTTTTATTTCCTACCAGCAGGAGGAGCCAGAGGCCAGAGTCCCGGCCCAGAGTGGTGAGTAGAGTGCCCAGTCCAGCCACAGGAACCCTGATCTTTCTGATTTCTTGCCTATCCCCAGAATCTGTGCGGAGACCCTGGGAGAAGAACAGCACAACCTTGCCAAGGTAGGCCATCGGTCCTGGGGCCCTTGGGGAGGATTGCTGTCCCAAACCACACCAACTCCCCCAGGATGAAGTCGTCTTCTTCGGTGACCACTTCCGAGACCCAACCCTGCACGCCCAGCTCCAGTGATTACTCGGACCTACAGAGGGTGAAACAGGTAACTTGGGGGGGAAGTTGGGGACCACAGCACCTCCTGATTAGTTTTACCCCATTAATTTTAGGAGCTTCTGGAAGAGGTGAAGAAGGAATTGCAGAAAGTGAAAGAGGAAATCATTGAAGGTGAGGTGGTTTGCTTTGGTTTTGTTCTTAAAGCCCCTGACCTCTGCTCCTTGTTTCCTTCCAGCCTTCGTCCAGGAGCTGAGGAAGCGGGGTTCTCCCTGACCACAGGGACCCAGAAGACCCGCTTCTCCTTTCCGCACACCCGGCCTGTCACCCTGCTTTCCCTGCCTCTACTTGACTTGGAATTGGCTGAAGACTACACAGGAATGCATCGTTCCCACTCCCCATCCCACTTGGAAAACTCCAAGGGGGTGTGGCTTCCCTGCTCACACCCACACTGGCTGCTGATTGGCTGGGGAGGCCCCCGCCCTTTTCTCCCTTTGGTCCTTCCCCTCTGCCATCCCCTTGGGGCCGGTCCCTCTGCTGGGGATGCACCAATGAACCCCACAGGAAGGGGGAAGGAAGGAGGGAATTTCACATTCCCTTGTTCTAGATTCACTTTAACGCTTAATGCCTTCAAAGTTTTGGTTTTTTTAAGAAAAAAAAATATATATATATTTGGGTTTTGGGGGAAAAGGGAAATTTTTTTTTCTCTTTGGTTTTGATAAAATGGGATGTGGGAGTTTTTAAATGCTATAGCCCTGGGCTTGCCCCATTTGGGGCAGCTATTTAAGGGGAGGGGATGTCTCACCGGGCTGGGGGTGAGATATCCCCCCACCCCAGGGACTCCCCTTCCCTCTGGCTCCTTCCCCTTTTCTATGAGGAAATAAGATGCTGTAACTTTTTGGAACCTCAGTTTTTTGATTTTTTATTTGGGTAGGTTTTGGGGTCCAGGCCATTTTTTTTACCCCTTGGAGGAAATAAGATGAGGGAGAAAGGAGAAGGGGAGGAAACTTCTCCCCTCCCACCTTCACCTTTAGCTTCTTGAAAATGGGCCCCTGCAGAATAAATCTGCCAGTTTTTATAAATGCTAAGATCTCTGGAGTGATTTGAAGGCCTG